TCTAAAATTAAATGTTTCTAAGTCTTGGCATAATGAACAAAGTATAATAAGATCTATGGATATTGCAATTGGGACTGACAATGGAGTTTGATGCTCCAGATAATTATTGCCTTCTACATGGTTTACATCTAAAGGAGGTTTTTGAGACGGGATTTTTTAATTATTAATGCATGTTTCATGGGCTGAATTGTATCCCCCTCCAAATTCATATGTTGTAAGCCTAACCCCCCGTACATCAGAATATAATTGTATTTGGAGATGATCCTTTTGAGATAAGATTAAGTTAAAATGAAGCCATTAGTGTGGTCCCTAATCCAATTTGACTGATGTCCTTATACAAAGGGAATTTGGACATACAGAGACACCAGTGGTGCATGTGCACAAAGGAGAGACCATGTGAGGATGGAGGGAGAAGGCAGCCATCTGCTAGCCAAGGATAGAGGCCCCAGAAGAAACCAAACCTGCTGACAGCCTGATCTTGGACTTCTAATCTCCGGAACTGTGAAAAAGAAATCTCTGCTGTTTAAGTCATCCAGGCTGTGGTGTTTTGTTATGGCAGCCTTAGCAGACCAATACAGTAGGCATATAGTTTTAAAAGTCAAACAGTTCAGTTAGGCTTAAGAACATCCCACAGCCTCTGGTTCCACCCCCTGTTCATCCCAATTCTCACTCTCAATGGCAACCACTTTCAGCTGTTTTAGTTGTTTCTTATGGTGTATACTTCTTTATTCTCAAATAGCATTTTATACTATTTCTTAATTTTTTATTAAACAATATCTGACTTCCTACTATGGAAGATGAAGATGTAGCTCCCCAACAGCTTATTCCACTATCACAAAACACACCCACCTACACGTGTTGCTTCCCCAATATTCACAATAGCGTTGCATCACAATATTTAGTGTTCTCATTTCTATGCCTATTTAAATATTATTTATAGTTGAGCCATGTAGAACAACGTGATTATATTTGTACCATATGTTGTTCTCCCTGGAGTTAATAATTGCCTCACAGAATGTACATAAATAGCTTTGCGCAGTGGCAGTATCATAGCCAGTGAGGTTTATCTGAAGCACGATTATTACTAATTGAAAACAGAATGTGCATAAATAACAAGTCAGTTATTCCTCCAGGAAGATCTCGCAAGAAATCAAGGCTAGCCTTATCTTTGAAGTATCTCCACAATCATCTGTGGGGTACATAATCTACAGCCGGAGATACTTAAGGCTTTTTATTTTGTGCCTGGTATAAGATGGCAGATGTGTTGCCACGGCCAGTATAATGATGCCTCTAGGGAGCAACGGTAGCCATCCAGGAGGTACAGGCTTGATCAGACTTTGATTCCAGTCAGTCTCATCAGAGAATGGTCTTTTCTCCATTGTTAGTCACTGAGGTCAGTGAACGACTCAGACACTTCAATCAACAGCCACAGTTTGTTTACCCTATTTATGGTCTCAAAGATGGATAACATTACTCTTCCAGTCTGTAGTTTTCCAAGTGTCGAACCAAAAAGCTAGGCCAATGGAAATCACCCAAGAATCAGTAAAATTATAACAAGATTTATCAAGGGGAATATTGGCCAAGACTATGAGAACAGCCTTGAGTTCTGCCCACTGAGCCAAGTGGCCACATTCATTTTTGATTTTGCATGACTGGCACTTCATATGTACAGCTGCAGCAGTCCAGGGGACATCACTGGGTTTCAGCCCAGCTGAACTATTATTGAACCAGGCCTAGGCATTTATGGGAACTGCTAAGCCAGCAATGTGGTTCAGGCAATAGAGTGCCTCCTTTTTACCTAAAGCTCAGATGCTGCTGGGTTCAGGCCAGCTACGTTCTTGAATAAACATTTCTATCCAACAATTGAGGCTTGCTTGTCTTTTCCACCTTTTAACACAATTGAGTCCAAGTTGACTTACCCCAAAATAGAGACATTAGGCCAGCCACAAGGCTTCTATGCCTCAGATATTCAGTTTCAGCAAGAATACAGTAATTTACAAGAGCATGTACCTGGTATCTGCATCTAAGAGACAAAGATCTCCAAACCCCTTAGGGGTGCCTCTGGGTGAAGGCTGTCTCCTTTTGCCAGAGGATCCAATTGGTAAAAATCATCAGTCACAGTCATTTAGCTCAAGGGGTCGTTAGGTTTGTGAGACACTAAAGGTACTAACACCTCTCTATTTGTGGCTCTTTTGAATTGGGAGATCCCTTATGATATTTATGAACATTCCTAGTACAGGCATACAATACCAATTATATATTCTGCGTGGAAGCTGCAAAAATAGTACATTAAATTCTCCCAAAGAAATTGACTCACAGCACCACTTTAGCTTCCCTTTCCATGGTGAATTCCATCCAAACCCCATAGTTGAATTTGGATGTCCCCTCTCCTAAGCAGGACCAGATGGGCTGGTGGGCCCCGTATCCAACAAAGCCTTAAACATTTGATTCCCTTGCCTCCCCAGCATACTCAGACGTGTGTGTATAACCTTCAGTTCCCCTTGAGGACAAGCTGGCCTCAGCCCTGCCCCTAAACATCTTTTTCCTTAAAGCAGCTGAAATTGGGGTAGCATGGGATGGAGGGGATATGGAGTGGGGAGAGAGAGGTTGCAGGGAGAAAGGGGTTCTATGCCATGAAAACAAGGCATTGCTCTCACTTTTCATTTCAATCTATGCAGCCACTAGACTTGTAGACTTCTTTGGGTCAGTTTCTCATTCCCCATGGGACACCTGCATCTGATTACAAGCCAAATCCAGGGCAGTAAGAGCCTGACAACTAGTCAATGCCTCATCTATGGTTTCCAACTGGAGCTTGTCTGTCTTAGGGACATCTATCCAAGAGGGACAAAGCTTCCATACAGCAGCCAATATTCACTGCAAAAATATTCTTAGATATTTTATTGTCTTCTCTGAATGGATCCAGGTTTGTCATGATAGATTGCAGGAGAAGCTGAGCCTTTAGATGGCCTTGCTCTTGACATTCACCTTTAACAAGAATTGCATGCTTCTCTCATTTTCCAAGCAAATCAGACTAAGTTCTTAAAATTGATTTGGTTTCGGAAGTCACATATTTCTCGCCTTTCTCACTCAGCGAGGGTTTGCGATTCTGGAACTGTTTTCTGATAGGGAAAAACCTCTGCCTACACAGAGTGAATCTTCATAATACTTTTAACAGTTGGGTCTACGAACATCCAAATTGTCAAGGAAGTCTCCTGTGCGAAACAGAGTTAACAGCTAGGGCACTATATCGGCAGCTGTCTTTGACCCTATTTCCTATTCTTTGGTCAGCAACCACCACCCCAGTTCCTTCTCATTAATAGGCAATAAAGTGGAGAACCTTGTATAACCTGGTTGACATATAGGTTAGTCAACATCTTTGTTATTGATACCTATGGATTTTTTTCCAAATTCTATTAATCAGCTTGTGAGACCTTCATCCTTCCTCATCCAGAAAGTCCTACCACTCACTGTTCCAGGTGCATTGCCAAATTGTCAAGAACTGTGATGGATCTCAGACTTTACACTACTGACAAGCTAACAAGTTATCCTGGCTCCTGCTCTAAATCATAAAGTGAAAATGATTTCCACGCTTGGGTAATTCCATAGTTTCTACTTCAAATCAGCAGTTTCCAAAAGTATTTATTCAGACTAAGAATCAAGAAAATATTGTCATAGTAAAATAATATTTGTTATATATGATACAATATCAAATCAGTGACATTACTTTAGTGGAGATTTTTAAATTATGTTGCTGATTCATTACTATTAAGCAGAATAGAAAATATTTAGAAGAAAAAAAACAGTAAATTGAAGGAATAACCTGAAGTTGAATTTCTATTTCAAAAAATTTTCTCATGTTAAATAAACTTATCTTAAAATAAATCTTCTTCATTTCAGAGGTTTACTAAAATGTTCTATAATTTTATTTTACAGTCAGAGGATGATAGAAAAGAGAATGGTGTGGATATTCTGGTACCACCGTCATTCATAAAAGGAAAAGATAATGAGATCTAAAAAAAACTGTCAAAATTTTCTTCCATTCATCAGTGCTGCAGAGCTAGAGAAGAAATAGAGCTATGCAGTATAACTGCTGATTATTTTATGATTTCATCACCAAAAGAACAGAAGAGAAATTAATGGGGATACCAAATAGGGAAAATATGCATTTATTAAGTCTCCTTACATTTTATTATACTATATAAATATTTTTAAATCAACAACTTCTGGTTAAGTCAATAGACTATCAACTAAATTTGCTTTTTATGTATTCAAGGATAAAATAATTAAGCAGATTCTGCCAAACACTTGACATGTTTCTGGTATAAAGTAGAATTTTAGTGCACAATATTTAAAAACCATGTGGCAAGCACTTTTTATATGTAATGCTTTGTTAAGATACTATCAGTGGGAACAGGGCAGTTTTTTCAGTAGAATTTTTATTGCCATGCTATTTTTAGTCATTAAAGATAGGTCCACAAGATCTTATTCCAATCTGACAATTGACATCACAATGTGAATTAAATCAGTTTAGTCATTTTTAAATGCAGCTGAAGGGGAACAGCTCTGGATATTTCAAACATATTACTGTTTCTCTTTCACAAAATTTAATTTGTTTCTTAACTGAACTAGAGCCTCTGGGCGTTTGTAGAGGGAAAATAAAACCTCCAAGACTGTTTTATTCTGTATAAAAGCTGCTGTGCTCAGAATGAACCCGGAAAGACATTTAAAGGTGAACAAATGACATAGCCAAGCATGCATTTCTTATGATGCAGTAGAAACCGTAGTTGGCACATTAACCATCACTACCCCTGTATGTGGTATGTATCCAGATAATTTCATATGTTGGAAATGCTACCTAGGCAGCACTGGCGGTTCCTACCTGAGACAGCTAATACAGGGTATTATCTGAGGCTGCCAACATGGATGAAAATTATACTTTGGAAAGTTTGCACTTAGTCACAATGCAAAATGAGGACAGATTTAAACATGACATTTTGCCAGTCAGGAGACTTTCTAGAAGATGAAAGACTGGTGAAATAAATCTCAATGTTTTCATAAAAAAAAAAAAAAGAGTATGAGGCTTTCAGACTTTCACTCTTTGTGAGGCCTGTGATTTGATTTTCCATACATGGTGTAACAAAATTTTCAGGAGGCAGTAATACAATTACTGGGAAATGGGTTAACTGAAATCCTCATAGCCTTATATCTTTGAGGACTACTTCTTATTCCATGGGGTGTCCCAAGATATAACTTTTGACATGAGTTTCCTATGTTCAGCTACTTGAAGCACTCCAAATATTCAGAGACAATTTTCAGCCTTACCAGAAAGAATGGCTTGCTGATATTAAAAATTAAAAACTTGAAAATAGAGAGGAGAGATAGAGTTCCCAGTATTCCCAGACAGACTTGCAACAGGCAAAGGGGTTGTTTATAGAATCATCTAACAATAACAGCTGCTATTTATTGTGTGCTATATCCAGTGATGTATACACACACACACAAATAGACTGATAATCTCTAATTCTCAGCAGTTCCTATTATAACCCTTTTACAGATAGGAATAATGAGGCTCATTAAGACTTAGTAATTTGCAGAAGACCATCTAATCAGTAAGGCAGAGAGCCTTGAACTGAGGATATGTCTAAAATGAGGAACTGAAACATCAAGTCCCTTCTGAGCTGACACCCCAACTTCCTGACAATGCAAGATCACTGACTAGCTCTTTAGCAGGAGTTACATGGAGTCAAGAAAAGAAGTATCTCCTCATGTTTCATCTTCTTACTCAGCCAGTCTGCCACAAATTGAGGAGACTTCAGCGGATGGCTGTGGAATGATTTTAATTACCACCCTTACCTGCCAGTGACAAAAGTGGCAAGGACTGCTAGCTTCCAGGAACAGCCATCGCAATTGTGTTTGTGAAAAGTGAAGGGACTTTGCCAGGCAGTTTAAATTGAAACATGATCAACTACCCACAGAGAGTTAGTCCTAGTGCCCGAGGGACCACTTAAAGTGGCCTAGCTATAAGAAGACATATTCCTCCACACTATGTCGACATATACTAACAGAGGTGCTGGTGTCTGTTTGGGGAGAAGTTTGCAGAAAGGGAGAAATGCATGTAATCCATTGGGACTGGTTCCACTTTCTGTAGATGATAGAAATTGAAGAGAGAGAAGCAGAAAGCTATTTTATCCATATATAAGTTTAAAATTATAGACTCAAGGAAAGACAGGCATAGGGAGGGCTGAGTTGGGGAGGCATGTGAATGAATGTGAATTGGAGAAAGAGAAAATGTGCAGAAGAGAGCTGGAAAAGTATAAAAATAGAAGCCTGCAGAAAATTATTTTGATCACTATAAAACAAAACTAACAGACTGATAGACCTGGCTAAAATCTAAGCAGTTCATAAATCTGATACTGAAAGGACTGAAAGGACATTTTCAAAATACTACTTTGATTCTCTATTGCCTGCTGCATGAAACTCAAACCCCTTAGCTTAACATCAAAGATCTTCCAGTGCTCTTGACAATTACGCCATTCTGTATGCTGAAAATTTCACTAGTAAGTTTTCTAAATGGGCAGTGAGGTGACAGACTTGTGTTTTAGAAATATCACTGGTAGCATTATGGATTATTGATGGAATAAAATAGGAACCATGGACAGGGTGACTATTTGGGAAACTAGTGCAGTGGCTTGGTCTCAAAGATGATGAGGATATGAACTAAAATAGTGAAAGTGGACGTGGGAATTGTGCTGGACTTGGATTTCAAAATGCCAACTAAAATTTATTAAAGTTTATTCAAATACAGAATATTTTGTCTCTAGGCTATTTATGTAGAACCTGGAGGCTCCACTTAAGATGAAGACTTGGGAGGAGAAAGACAGACTTTTCTCTGCTGGCTGGCTCATAGCCCCTATAGAGTTGATGATGGCACTAGCCATGTAGATGATAAGCTAGATCTCAGCAGGTTTTCTGGTCTTATACACAAGTGAGCAGATAGTAGGTGGTCTACTTATGAAATTTCAAAGTGGAAGAAATGTTTGAAGCTTCTCAGTCATGGATTCTATTCCTCACTTGCAGTTTTATCTACTCAATTGGACATAGGCATAACACATAAAAGGATAGGCAGAAGCCTGGCTTAAGAGACCTATTCTCCACCCAGGCAAAGGGCCTGTTTGACTCATCTCTGTGGCCTTCCTTTCAACTTTTCTATTATTTCTCTCACTGCCTTAACAGGTAGTTTTGCTGAATATTGCAGAGAATTATTTTGAAAACCATTTCAACCAAAAGTGTACATGTCACTTTTAGCTAGTGATCTTATCTGTCTTTATCTTAGACTCCTAAGAGAGGTGAATTATACACACACGCACACACACACACACACACATTTTTTATTTATCTATCAACCATGCCAAATGTGGTAACTTTAAAAAGCATTTATTATTTCTAATGACTTTTTGTGATGACTTGACTCAGCTGAGTAGTTCTGCTCCTGTGATGATGGCTGGGTCTATACTCATTTGGGTACTTGACTGGGATAGAATGTCCAAGATGGTTCATTCATATGCCTGGCAAGTTGGTATCAGCTCTCAGCTGGTATCTCCACTGGGTCTATTAACCAATATTCCTTTTTTCTCCTCCTTGTGGCTTTCTTAAAGCATGACATGTACGTTCCAAGAAGGAGTGTTTCAAAGGATAAGTTCCAGTGTGCAAGCACTTAGCAAATCTTCAATTGCATCTCTCTTAGCTCCATGTCATTGGTCAAGACTAGTCACAAGGCCAGTGCAGATTAAGGGGAAAGGAAATAAGCTCCATCTCATGACATCAGGAATAGCATGAGCATACGGGAAAAGGACACTGTTGGGGGCTATCTTTGGAGATGCCTTACTAAATACACACACAACACTCATTTGTATGCAGTGTTAAAATGTGCATTTAAAATGAATACAAAAATCCTTCCTGTGTTACAATATTCATACATAACAATTCATGCTCAGAATATTGTCCCCATACTCATCACGTAAAGGGAGAAACATTATAAAGTGTCGTGGGTATTAAAGCGAGTGCCTCTGATAAATTGTGGATTGTCCACAGACTCTTCTCTATTGTAGGAAATCAAGGAATGAGCAACCATTGAGATAGGGGAGCAAGTGGTGGAGCTTTTGGGAGGGTTGCAATGCTCAGCTCTGCAGGTTATGCTCCGCATAGCATTGGCTTCATTCTAAGACGCCATCGTATGAATGACACCCTTCAGAGTTGTGCAGTGCAAAAACATCCACCATATCCCTGGCTCTGTACTTTCTAAATGGGGACACTGAGTAAATAGCAATGTAAAACCCAGGAGAAGTAAGCGTAGCAGAGAAGACAGTGAATTCCACCTTGGACATGCTGGATTGGAGGGGCCTGTGCAACTTCCAGACTTAGGTATGCGATGGATAGTAGGAAATGTTGATTTGGAGCTCAGTAAGGCCGGGGAATCAATGAAATCATCAAAGTAAAACAGGTTTGGGAAGAAGAGCCTGAAACAATAACCCTGCAATGTATGCAACCGAAAAGTGAGATCCAGTAGAGCATTCTGAGAAAGAGCAGTCAGAAAGCCACAGCAACTTGACATATATCTGCTGGAATGAGACAGAGCAGTAAAAGCCATTTCCTTAAAATGAATGCAAAGATGTCTGCTTAACACAGGGTGATTAACTTTCTATTACTGTCTTTACACAAGCTCTCTGAGGGTCTCCCAGAGACAAGGTGTTAATGAATGGAAAAGCTGCTTTTTCCTTCTCACTTTCTCCCTGCTGTGGAGCATCTAGGATGACTTTAAATAATGATAAGTTTGCCTTGTGTAGTGCTTTACAGTTTACAGAGCATGTTCACTTACTTTATCTAATTTGTTCTCTGCTGCAACCCTCTGAAGTACGCAGGGCTGGTATTAGTATCTTCATTTTACAGATGAGCAAACTGAAGCCGAGAGAAGTGATTATTCCAGAGTGGAACTGTCCTCCGACTCCCAATTCAGTTCTGTTTCCACTGAGCCGCTCAACTATATTAAAGATCAAGTCCTTGCTTTTCATTTGTCCATGGAGATACCTGTGTTATCTAAATTAGGAGTTTTCTGTCTTACAGTTATCAGCCTTAGCAGAGAAGATGTGGCAGAAGCTGGGACTCAAGGGTGGCTGACATTGTCCTTCGGCATTTTTAGTGACTGTATTCCACTCCTTCTCTTTCTGGTGTACGGCTTTCAGAATATAGGTTATTTTTTTCTCAAACAATGAAGAAAGGTAATTGGTGATCTCTGCCTTGAGTAATGCTATTGAACAAATCTTACAAGTATGAAATTTAACATGCTTTTTTATTGGTAGAAACAGCTCTCGTTATCTTTTAAATCCCAAATTTATGTGACTGTAAATCATCTTTTTTTATAATTTATCATTACTGTTTCCTTCAAATTCCCACGTCTTTTGGCAAACCCCTTTTTCAGCACTCCCTTATCAGAATTTTATTCTGAGAGCTTCCACTTCTTCACGCTGTATTTCTATGCAGTTTTCCTTTCTTGTCACGCATACAACAGATCTTTACTGGATGCTTATTAGGTGTGAGAAACCATATAAGTTTCTTGGGTTACGATAGGGTTATTATCCAAAAATAACCAGTGCTAATATTTGATGAACATTATTTCACCTGTCTCCCTCCATCTCTCTCATACGTACACATGTATATATAAACATATTCTTATGCTATATCTCAGTCCTTCCATTTCTTTGTAACATCTAAATTATTCAACATAATTATTAACCTGATAAACCAATCTGTACAAATATAATGGAAGATCTATAGATGATATAGATATAGATACAGACAGATACAGATGGTAGGATGGAAATAATTTTGCAAAAGTGAGTTCAAAAAATAATGCTATTTTTATATATAAAATAAATAAGTATTCTACCTGAATTTATTAGAAGTAAAGGAAACTGGAACAAAGGGTTAAGCAACTGATGAACTTCAAATAAATTCCAACAAAATATATTTCCCACAAGAGTCCTCTAATATTAAGGAAAGAAAACTGTAAATAATACTAAGAGGCCAGAGTCATTATAGTTGCTTTTGTTTTAGTCTTAACTACATGTTTCTATTTTTTAAAGTGCAGATTGGCTATGTGCTGTCAAAAGTGTGAAATAGAGAGCCCTTACATGTTCTCCTACCTATCCACAACCATATTCCAGTCCTGTTACCTTATTATTTCTACATGTTCAATATATGTTATATTCATATTGTTTTTCTCTAGTCATAGTTTCTGGCTGAGTCTCAACTGTTTATTTTAATGAAAGTAATGTTCACCTACAATCATTTTACTATGCCTTTCCATTCCAGAATATTTTATTTTAATTCATTTACTGATTATTTGGATTATGTCAAGACAGTCAATGAAAGGATAGTTGTTGTAAAATGTGTTAATTGCCATGACTTTAGAAACACACAAAATTATGTGGTGCCAGGGACATCTAAGAATAAGTTGTAATTAGATAAAATGAGAGAATTGACAGAGGAGCTGACACAGTTCCAGAAGTTGTTCTCTTTATGTCTCCACACTAAAATACATAGAGATACATAAAGAAGATATCCCTACTCCATATCTCAATCCTTTCATCTCTTTTTAATGTCAAAATTACTCAAGATAATGAGTATTAATATGGTAAATTAACCTGTGCAAGTATAATAGAAACTCAATGAAAAGCATTTAAGGACATATAGGACTTGGATCCCAAATTATTGCATGCCACTCATACATCTGTCCCCATGCATTACAAAGCTAAATTCCATGCTAAAATCAGCCCACACATTACATGAGTACAGCCTCACTAAACAGAGTGTCACTTGGCAGCATGCTGCTACATTTTGACTCCACTAATTAAGTGTGTTTTTGGAGAACCATGCTAGCATTCTCTGTGGGAAGCATACTGGCATTTTAAGGATAAGAGGACAGAAAAGGTCTTAAGTGAATCAAAGAAGTTATGGAAAATGTGGCTTTCACCAGAAATATGCAATGAAACATAGAGTTATTTAAAGAAGGTTTCAGATGTAAGTATTACTGTCCTGCTACAAAAAGACTTTTTTTTTTTTTTTTTTGCTACCATGCTGTGTGGCATGAGCCAATAAGTTCAGTTCCCTGTGGGTTCGAGCAGACATCTAGGCCTAGAGCATGCCTGCAGCAAGTTGATGTACTAACAAAGAGAAAACCTATTTAGGCTGACTCTTTAAATGTCAGCCTGCTGCAAATAGTCTTCAATAAATTTTAACATCACCCTAGTAAATATAGTTCATTAGTATAGTGTATTTGATTCAAGAGTTTCAATCAATATATGTATAAGATCAGGGAATAAGTAAGATTTTTGATTTCTTATATTTTGTTATAAATACAAAGTAAGCCCTACTTTTGAGAAATGTGAATATTAAGTTGAAATTCCCAAAGAGCTGAAATATGTTATTCTTTATTCTGTGTTTCTTGTTACTTATTCAATAATTTATTTCAATATTTTATTTAATGTTACTATTAAATTTTATACTTAATTATTTAAAAATTGAAACAGTAGAAAGAAAAAATTAATTATATTGCCAACTTGTAAGTAGAGATTTTCTTCATCAGTTAAAATATTCTATGATCAGTTGCACAAAATTTGACTTATACGTGAGTGGTACAACCATTGAATGGCATAGTCTTTACTAATACATTTATATGATATTATAAATTATACAAAGGTCGAAATCTGTGAAAAGACAGCTAGATGTGATATGATTTATATTTAAACAATACCATACCATGGTTTTCTTTCTTAGCCTATATTATAACAAATAACAAATTAAGCTGTGAATGCAACAGTAGGCATAATCAAATGGTATTGAAATACAGCCATGTACACCTAAGATCTGCAAAGCCATGGATTTTGTGTGTGTGTGTGTTTTCTTTCTTTTTCTTTTTATCATTTAAAGCCATGGATTTTTATTAAATGATTATCTCACTAAAATTTGTGATTCATTAGCAATTTGGCTAGGAGGATTCGCAGGTGATACTTATTAAACTACATTATTTTTCATGGCTTTTAATCAACATGAAAAAGAGTGAAAGTCTTTTGAAAAAGCAGAGAAACCTCTGGTGATAGTTAAGAGAGTGATGTCATTAAAATGGAGAGCTAGAAATAAAGTGGGTCACAAGAAAATGAATCAACTAGCAGATATATACTAGTCATTTGAGAAATCTGGCTTAAAAAAGGAGAAAATAAGACAATAATTAATTGGATAAGAAAAAGAAAGAAAAAAAGTTTATCATGATGAAGGGTCTTACAATGTTTGAGGATAAAAGCCAAAAGCCAATAAAAGAAGATTTGGAACATCATGGAGAAGGAGGAGATAAAAGTAATAACAAAAATATATTGTGAATTAATAAAATTTCAGTTCAGTAATTGCTTCCTTAGCTTTTCTCCAGTAAAGAGTTAAGGCCCCTAAGCTGGTAGAAATAGGCTCTTAGAAAAAGGAAAGAAAATAGTCATAGAAGCATGGGGATCTTCAATTATCTTGTATTCCTTTCTCCCTTCTCCCATCAGACCCCAATCATAGAACAGGAAGATAAAAAACAAGAAAGTACTGGGTGCTGACTTGCTCTATTTGACTCACTTATCTTGCTCAGGGGGCAAAAGGAGGGAAATAATATTGGCACCACGTAATTTAATTTCAATGTGAAGGCTATCCATAGAGAAGCTTTCATTTTGAGGTGGCTTACTTGAAGGTTTTAGCCATTCCACTGAGAATAATCATGAAGCGATACAGTAATATGAGGAGCATAGCCTACCTGATAGGTGGAGCTCTAATCCTCACCATCATGCCATCTGCCCTCTGTATATTCTTTTTGTCCCTGCCTGGACAGGCATTCTTCCTTCTCTTATGTACACTTTCCTCCCCTTAGGCTTCAACCTCAGCACACTTGTAGATAATACTATCTGTACCATCATATTAAGTGAATTCTCAAACTTTATTTTCCACACTAATCACATGCAGAGCTTGTAAGTCCCACAACCAAAGTTTCTGATTCAATAAATCTGGTATAGAGCCCAGAACTGTTCTTTTTAACAAGCACACTAGGTGATTCTGATGTGGATGATTTAAAAGCCACACTTTGAGAAATAGTCTTAAATGATATTGTGCAGGGATGAATTTACTATATGTGTGTATATTTCTTCTAATACTGATGGCTTTGATTTTATATTTTATGTGTATGATAACCCAATCAACATTTTTATAGTAGTCTTGACCTAGCAGCATGTATTAGTCCATTCTCACACTGCTATAAAGAAATACCCAAGACTGAGTAATTTATAAAGGAAGAGGTTTGATTGACTCACAGCTCTGCATGGCTGGGGAGGCCTCAGGAAACTTACAATCATGGCAGAAGGGGAAGAGGCACATCTTACATAATGGCGGGCAAGAGAGAGGAGCATTCGTGAAGGAGGAACTGTCAAACACTTATAAAACCATCAGATCTCATTAGAACTTACTCACTATGACAAGAACAGCATGAGGGAAACCACCCCCATGATCCAATCACTTCCCACCTGGTCCCTCCTTCGACAAGTGGAGATTATGGGGATTACAATTCGAGATGAGATTTGGGTGAGGACACAGCCAAACCATATCACAGTAGGATGGTTCAAGAGTTAAAATTAGTGCTTCCTCATTAGTGAGAATGTACCCACTATATCTTAGAACCACTATGAGTCTTTACATGCTGGATCCAAGACCACAGCTGGAGTCAATGACATTGGAAAAAAAGGAAGCATACCTGGTCCCTTCATTACTGAAGAAAGAATAAGGAGCACAGTGTAGATTTAAGTGTTCCATGGTGCTGCAGATAAAGGAGGTAGATCTTTCCAGATGTTCTTCATTTTCTCAGTGAAGTGGAACAATAAGGCCAACTGCTGAAGGTGAGATTAGTACAGGAAGGGGGAGAGTAGATTTGGAAATCAGAAGGCAAAGGAGAAACACCGTGTGGAACTCAATGAGGATTTAATGAGGTTATTTCATACTACTATAAAGTAACTTCTCTCAGTGTGAAGAATTTTTTAAATCAAGAATTCCTGAATTTTCCATGATTTTAAAAATTCTATTATTATATTTATTGTTTTTATCAATTAAGACAAAAATATTGAAAATATGAGTATTGGCATGTTACAGTTACCAAATAAGAGCTATTATTGTGTCTTGTAGTGCTAGGTGAGGAAACATGACAAAATAAGGAATTCTATTTCCATTACACTTATCTTTCCAATACACTCCTAATGGGACGAAAGAGATAACACCCACTCTGCTCCTCTTATTTGAAGACACTTTATTTAGATTGGTTTCAAAACTATTGACCTATTTTTGGCAATTTTTAGATTTATACTAAGGTTTTGATCATTAAAATAAAACTGATAAAAAGCTGGTTACAATGCTCAATAAAAGAAGATAAAGGTAAAAAAAGAATTATTTAACACTAGCATTATTTTCTAATAAAGATAAAGTCACCTAATCAAATAACTGTGCTTCTCTTTGTGTGAGTTAAAATAATGTTTTGTTTTAAATTAAAACCTGGAAATTCCATGTCTGCAAATTAAGCGGTAACATCAGTCTTTTTCTACACAATGATGTAGCATGTGTGTTTTATTTCATTCTGTATAGAGTAATGGAGTTTCTTCTGCTGTGGGGCTTGCAGAACCAGCCCACTACTTTATAGTTACATACATTATACTCTCATGGCTCCCAGGTAAATGCCTTACTGCAGAGTTCTGCCTCTGATCCTGCAGAATGATATAAGGAAATTGTATCAAATTATATGTTTTAAAACAATTTGGCCAACATTTGAAAAGTTATTCCAGATAATATTACTATATTTGAAATTGCTCTTATTTCCTTTGGTTAGTAGGTTAAAATCCCTGAGGACTTTTATTTATTTTTTAAGCAACAAATCTTTCTTTCCATAAATTGAACTAAAATGTTCTGCCATTATAAACTCTTGGACACAAGCTTTTTCTCATAGACGCTATTAAAATCTTCAATAACCAATTTACTACCAACAAAATTGGTTAGATTGGCTACACAGATGCAGAAGAGCTGACACCCATTTGACTCTTAAAGGAGTCTCTAATCTGCCTGAGGCAGGATTGCTACCTCGCAAGTCAACTCAGGGAACTACTGGACTGAAGAAGATGCTGCCTCTCTCTTGGAGGCAGTATTAGTCACAGCATAGTGACTAATGACACCCTGAAACCTGACCACTCCGTGAAACTGACATGCAAGCTGCTGCTAACACAGCTTACTTTTTTGAGAATTTCTCTGGATCTTGCCACCCACTCTATTTCTTCAACTTTCTCAGTGTCTTCATTGCCCTCCACCTGTTTAGATGCACAGGGCCTTCATCCACCCCCATCCATGCATGCACCGGCCCCCTCTAGCTTTCCCTCTACTGCCAAGGCTGAGTTCCCTTCCTGTCTGACATTATGAAGACATACATTATATGACAGTTTCTACTAACTCTGGAAAATGAGACAGGATATTGTTGCTGAGCACTCAAATTCCATGTACTACTTTCCACTTTGTATGGAAGATGTTTATGTACCTGTCATCTTTGTGGCTATTGAGTAGGATACCTGCCTCCTTTGATGTACTGTGAGCTGTTCATAGGCAGGGAACATATTTACTCTTCTTTGCATGTCTAAATCCCTGATATGCCTTCCATTATGTTTACTGAAATAATGAGCACCAAGGAAATACTATTCTCTCAATTCTCATTTCTATTCTGACAGTGACTTCCTTTTTTTTTTTTTTTACCTTTTTAGATCATGTAATCGCTATCTCATTTTATTTTGCTATAAAATGGAAAAACGTTACTCTTCCTTACAAAACACATATTTCTGTGTGTTTTATCAAAATCTTTTATAAGCACAACCAATAATTTCTGAGAATTAATGGATTAATGGTTAAAAATAAGAACCCCAGCCCAAGAGGTAGAGCTTGCAGTGAGCCGAGATTGCGCCACCGCACCCCAGCCTGGGCAACAGAGCAAGACTCCGTCTCAAAAAAATAAAAAATAAAAAAAAAGAACCCCAAATTACACACCTAATTCTAGTTCTAGTTCATTAATAGTGGCTGATACTTAATTCTTATAATCAGCTTCTCTAGTTAATTCTCTAATTAATTATAATAGCTTTGTTATTATATTATAAAGAAATGTTTCCAAAGTATATTGTTAACCATAATAAACTTTTTCTATTATTCTATTAATTTTGTTCTTTTACAAAATTTTATTTATAGGTAAAGGAAAAGTAGGCTTAAGCCTACCTTATCTAAACTTTCTGCAAATGCTGAACTGGCTAAGTCTGCAACAACTAGATCCTTCTAGATTGTTTATGTTACTATTACCAAAGTGAAGTTATATTGTCTTATAAGTTTATACAAATCAAAATTATTTTAAAACAATTTGACTAATATTTGACAAGTTATAACAGATAATATTACTATATTTCAAATGATTCTGATTTCCTTTGACTACTAGGTTAAAATCCATGAGGACTTTTACTCATTTTTTTAGGCCATACATTTTTCTTCCTATAAAGTGAACCAAATTTTTGGTCATTATAAACCACTGGACACTTGGACACAAGGATTTTCTCACTGATGCTATATAAAATCTTCAATAACCAATTTCTACCCACAATAAAGCAGGTAATATTGTCACCAAAACATTTATTCTTCTGTACTGGATACATCTACATGATTTTCATTTAGAATTCTGAAACCGTCCCTCAAATTTGACAGCATAACTCATGGGAACTTTATAATATGGCAGGGGAACACGAACTGACTTATTTTAACAGAAATGTCCAAATATATCTGCAGTATGTGTGTGAGGCATTTTAGAAGGCACCCTGTTGTGCTGTATAATATTGGTGGCACAGTGCCATGCTGTCATAGACTTAAAAGGTTTGAGAAATGCGGTTTCTATACGATATTATAAGACTCTCCAGAATTGCTTCAGAGGCTCTCAAACAATTTCAGAATTCCCTCTTTAACTTTTATTAAACTTAAAATAGTACAAACATCTCACTGACTCAAAATATGGTGAAAAATTGTGCATTTCTTAGAAAGCTACAGTCTCCTAAAAAAGTGGAATCTGAACTGCTTCTCCATTTTAGTGTTTATATGGTTTCAGAAATTGTCTCTTTTCATCTATTATTAACCAAAAGGTTTTGACCTTTCTTTACTTTTGTAACTTTTTCATAATCAACTGCCCTAAATCCTCAAGAACTTTGCTCTTACCTTCCATGACTTAGGGAAAGCTCTAACAACAAACAAACATATTAGCCTGTATAGAAATGGCTCCTTATTTATTTAAAAGCCCTACAAATTTGAATTTTCTTTCAGTCTTCTTTAAGCATTTGGTTTGCTCCATGGCAAAATTCAGATGATTAGCACTTCTCTATATATCTTAATGGCTTCTCTTTCACCCTTGTTTCTCTCTGATATGTTTCATCACTGAAAAAGTCACATAAGTCAACATTCAAACACCTGAACCGAAGATAACGTACAGAGTGGGTTCTTCAAAAAAAAAAAAATTCTTAAATCTTTAAAAAATTATTTTCACTTTTGTTTCTACATCTAATATCCTCATCACTTTTTCTTAAATGTTTAGTTTTGATATTTGATGACAAAATTAAGACACAAGCGCTGTTCTTTGTGTGACCTTGTGGGCAGAAGGGGCCAGTTCAGCCTGTGGATGATTGGCACTCCTTCACAGCAGGACTGTGGGCCTGGAGTCCAATGCCCAGCTTTCTTACTGATCCACCTCCCAGAATTGGCAGGGGAGAAAATCAGGATAGTGTGGAGCGTTTTCTGGGAAGCTGGGTTTTTTTTTCATTTGAAAAAGAGTTTTTTATTCTAAAATTATGTCTTTCCTACTTTTCTAGAATTCAAGTGTTTCCTTCATAAATTATGCAGATTGAGATGGTGGTTATAGGTTTTGTACATTTTCTTGTCATCCTGACTTGTTAAAATAAAGACTTGGCAAGTCCAGATGGGTGCCTCCATTTTTGTTGTTGCTGTTGATCCAAAGACCGTGGAGCACCTGAGTCCAAAATCACACTGAGATCTCACTCCAGTTCGGATATGCAGTCTTCCGATTTAAACAGGTTGTCTTATTCTCCCCATAAGAAGCTAGAGATATCATAAAAGAGATTCTTACTTCTGTGCTGTGAATGTCACAGCTAATAGGAACACAAACAACTGTCTTTCTCTCATTGAATTAATATTTACTGAGTACCTACTATGTACTAAGCATTGGGGGTATAAGTGGGGTGTTTTTTAATTTTTTAAATTTACTTTTTCACATCAAGTCCCAGGGAAGAGCTCATTGAGAAGTTACCATCTGAGTGCAACATGAAAGGGGTGAGGGGAACACCTGGTTTTCTGGGGAAAAGCATTCAAGATAGAGGAAAGAGCATGTGCAATGCCCTAAGGAGAGAATATACCTTCTCTGACTGATGAATGGCAATGAAACCAGTTTGACCAGAATAGAGTGAGCAAGGTGCCAAGGACAGGCGAAGGGTGTCCAAGAAGTAGAGAGAGAATGACATTGTAAGGACTCTTTCCTTTGCCCTGAGGGACATGGAAAGCTATTGGAGGATTTTGAGTAGAGGTGTACCAGGATATGACTTTAAATTAAACACGATTAGTGTGACTGCTATGATAAGGACAGGCTGAGAGGGATCTCGGGCCAAAACAAGAAGAGACCTTAAGAAACTACTGCAGTAACTGAGGTAAGAGATGATGGGACTTGTACTAGGACAACATGTTTTTAGTAACTTTTTTTTTCCCCAATAGGATACTCGATACTCCAAGCTATTATGGAAAAAGCAGGACAAAATGGTTGGCATGTCAGCGCTATATGTGTGGAAAATTTTAATGATGTCAGCTATAGGCAACTTCTAGAAGAACTTGACAGAAGACAAGAGAAGAAGTTTGTAATAGACTGTGAGATAGAGAGACTTCAAAACATATTAGAACAGGTAAGTCCTAGATTTTATATTTTTAACCTAGATGATTTTCTCTTATTTGCTTATATCTTCACAGATTGTAAGTGTTGGAAAGCATGTTAAAGGCTACCATTATATCATTGCAAACTTGGTAAGAACTTCTTATTTTCTACTTTTCATAAGAATTTAACAATCTTTTGTATTAATTTTTATAGGGATTCAAGGATATTTCTCTTGAGAGGTTTATACATGGTGGAGCCAATGTTACTGGATTCCAGTTGGTGGATTTTAATACACCTATGGTAATCAAACTAATGGATCGCTGGAAGAAACTAGATCAGAGAGAGTATCCAGGATCTGAGACTCCTCCAAAGGTATTTGTTTATTTTTATCTACTGTATTACTGATTTACCATTATGTTCATTTTCATTTGGTTAGTACACCTCTGCTCTGACTTATGATGGAGTCCTTGTGATGGCTGAAACTTTCCGAAGTCTTAGGAGGCAGAAAATTGATATCTCAAGGAGAGGAAATGCTGGGGATTGTCTGGCAAATCCTGCTGCTCCATGGGGCCAGGGAATTGACATGGAGAGGACACTCAAACAGGTAACTCACAATTTTATTTAAGTTCAATTCATAGTGAACACGTGTGGTTTTCTTTTTCACTTAGGTTCGAATTCAAGGGCTGACAGGGAATGTTCAGTTTGACCACTATGGACGTAGAGTCAATTACACAATGGATGTGTTTGAGCTGAAAAGCACAGGACCTAGAAAGGTGAGCCACGATCAAACTGAAAAACAGAATTCATATGTTTTCAAGCATGTTCTCTATTTGGCAGGTTGGTTACTGGAATGATATGGATAAGTTAGTCTTGATTCAAGATGTACCAACTCTTGGCAATGACACAGCTGCTATTGAGAACAGAACAGTGGTTGTAACCACAATTATGGTAAGTGTTGGTCTATGCTTTATGGTGTTCCGTCTCCTTTACAGTTCTACTTCTCTCATTATAGGAATCCCCATATGTTATGTACAAGAAAAATCATGAAATGTTTGAAGGAAATGACAAGTATGAAGGATACTGTGTAGATTTGGCATCTGAAATTGCAAAACATATTGGTATCAAGTATAAAATTGCCATTGTCCCTGATGGAAAATATGGAGCAAGGGATGCAGACACAAAAATCTGGAATGGGATGGTAGGAGAACTTGTTTATGGGGTAAGCAAATCAACTTATTGAAGAATTTACTTCTATGTGTCTCCATGTGTTTTTTCTCTTATAGAAAGCAGAGATTGCTATTGCCCCTCTGACAATCACTTTGGTACGAGAGGAGGTCATTGACTTTTCTAAGCCCTTCATGAGTTTGGGCATATCTATCATGATCAAAAAGCCTCAGAAATCCAAACCAGGAGTGTTTTCCTTCTTGGATCCTCTGGCCTATGAGATTTGGATGTGCATAGTCTTTGCCTACATTGGTGTCAGCGTGGTCTTATTCCTAGTTAGTAGATTTAGTCCATATGAGTGGCACACAGAAGAGCCAGAGGACGGAAAGGAAGGACCCAGCGACCAGCCTCCCAATGAGTTTGGCATCTTTAACAGCCTCTGGTTTTCCCTGGGTGCTTTTATGCAGCAAGGATGTGACATTTCACCCAGGTTAGTTTCAAATCTCTTAAGTTCTTCACTGAAGGAAAATGTGCATTATTTTATCCATGTTTAGATCCCTCTCAGGTCGAATTGTTGGAGGTGTTTGGTGGTTCTTTACACTCATCATTATATCATCTTATACTGCTAACCTCGCTGCTTTCCTGACGGTTGAGCGAATGGTCTCTCCCATAGAAAGTGCAGAAGACCTGGCCAAACAAACAGAAATTGCCTATGGAACACTGGATTCAGGATCAACAAAAGAATTCTTCAGAGTAAGTTAAGGGAAAAACTAAAAATGAAATGTCCTGTATTTAATTTTATTTTAATTTCCTCCAGAGATCAAAAATAGCAGTGTATGAAAAGATGTGGACCTACATGCGATCAGCAGAGCCATCAGTATTCACTAGGACTACAGCTGAGGGAGTAGCTCGTGTCCGCAAATCCAAGGGCAAATTTGCCTTTCTCCTGGAGTCCACTATGAATGAATACATTGAGCAGCGAAAGCCATGTGACACGATGAAAGTGGGAGGAAATCTGGATTCCAAAGGCTATGGAGTAGCAACGCCCAAGGGTTCCTCATTAAGGTGGGTGGAATAGTATAACAATATAACATGTGATAATGTTATTTATGTTATTTTCCACGTGAAGAACTCCTGTAAACCTTGCCGTTTTGAAACTCAGTGAGGCAGGCGTCTTAGACAAGCTGAAAAACAAATGGTGGTACGATAAAGGTGAATGTGGACCCAAGGACTCTGGAAGCAAGGTCAGTCGCTGCAGTTCGGGGCCTCCTCTTGTACAGTTAACTGAAGTGTCTTTATCCCCCCTAGGACAAGACGAGTGCCTTGAGCCTGAGCAATGTAGCAGGCGTCTTCTACATTCTGGTTGGCGGCTTGGGCTTGGCAATGCTGGTGGCTTTGATAGAGTTCTGTTACAAGTCCAGGGCAGAAGCGAAGAGAATGAAGGTGGCAAAGAGTGCACAGACTTTTAACCCAACCGTTCTTTCTGCTTCCTTTCCATGCAACCCAGCTGACCTTTTCTGAAGCCATAAGAAACAAAGCCAGATTATCCATCACTGGGAGTGTGGGAGAGAATGGCCGCGTCTTGACGCCTGACTGCCCAAAGGCTGTACACACTGGAACTGCAATCAGACAAAGTTCAGGATTGGCTGTCATTGCATCGGACCTACCATAAAAACCAAAAAAATAATTGAGTGCCTTAATTAAACTGTTGGTGACTGGTGGAAACGCAGCCCTGAGGGACACGCCACGCGCGGGTCTTTGCTAAACCAATCCTTTGGCTGAGAGCGGGAAGTCCGTCCTAACGCGCTGGCCGGACATCAGCAGCAGCAACGTGTGCATGAGCTCAGCTCGGAAACCCAAACTCAGATTTTATATCAGGAAAACTCACAATTGAGGTTTTTTTCGGGGAGTGGGTGGGGGAGGGATCTGGGATGGGTGTATTAACAGCAACAAATTTCATTCGAGTGGACTCAAAAACTAATCAGACTTATGAGTTAGCGCATTAAACTGTGAAGTTCTTGCTCAGAAAGGCCTTTGTCTTCACCGGAAAGGATAAAATAGTTGTAGAAGTCCGTGAACATGCTAACCTGTGTCTCCAGAACATCCATATAGTCCATGGAAGAAAATCCAGCTGAGAAAACAAATCACTAAACTGTGATAAGAAAATAATGAACAAACATGTAAAACCTGTGGGAAAAAAAAATAAAGGAAGTATGTACACTTACTTTGGAGAAAACAAATACTGAAACATGCTTGCTTTTTAACTGACGTAAATTCAGTAGAGGACAACACAATTCTTTTTTCTAACCATCTTAGGGAACAATACATTGCAATAATTGATATAAATGCCATCACTGTAATAAACTTTAGAGACTTTTTTTTATAAAAGTTGTTGGTCATCTTCTTGTTTGCTGTAACCTTCACTATGTCACATGAGTCGATTCACCGATTGCATTTGTCTCACAACCAGGAAGAAAAGCAAAAGGAAGAAAACGTTTAGGTTCAATCATCAGTCTGCGGTGTAGACTCGAAAGAGATGACAGGTCACTCATGTTAATGGTATTATTTATAATCTCATTCTGTGTACAACATTGTGGTTTTTGTACCCACCAAAAAGAATAAAACAGCAGATGTTCTTACAATATCTACAGAGCTTAAAAGTTTTTTCTTATCGTTATAAAAGTTATTTGAGAAATTATAAGACTATAAGAGAGATTGTATTAGTGGTGGGCCATAGTGGAAAATGTAGCTAGCCCTCATTATTTTTTGCATACTAAGCTACCCCTCCTTTTCAGATCTTTGACTCATTAACAGATTAAACTGTCAAAGATGGAGTCTTTGAGTTGGGGAATGAATCACTGTCCTAACAACAACATACCTTGTAATTGTGTGTTGAAATTTTACTTGACTGTATTTTGCTGCATAAAATTATGTGTCTCTTGGGCTTCTTCCCTTATTCCTATTGTTCCCTTTAAATCATATGAAGGCATTCATAATAGCTTGGGGTAGATAACAAATGAAGAATTAGTCTTTGTTTTCAACTGGAAATTGTAAAGAAAATTATACTCATGTTTATTTATAAAAATCACCTTATGTATGAATTAAACTAACATGGTTCAAAAGAAGGTTTGGTTCATTTGAAATAATAAATAAGTACTCTAATACAGATAAAAATCATGTACTTAGGGTATTGGCAGAAAGCACAAGTTAGGATGATTTCAGAAGTCTGGCCTTGAAGGATGAGTTGAGTTTTAACAGGAGGAGAAGGTGTTAAGAGCCATATGAGTGAGCAGTGGCCCAAAGCCATGCACATCAGTGGCTCATTTAAGGAATGAATGCCATTAGATGGGCTACTGAGAGTACAGGGATATTATGGAAGATAAAGTTGGAAAAGCTGAAGGATTGATTTTCTTCCATCAACTCTCAAGATCCCATTCGCCATTCAATCTCTGTGCTGCAGTAAGAGCAATCTTAAACAGTATAAATCACACACACACACACACACACACACACACACACACACAAGTCCCTCAGGAAAAATTCCAAGCTCTTGAGAAGATCACATGAGCCCCTTCATGACCTGGCGCTTGCTTATTTCTTCCAGGACTTCTCTCACTTCTATCCAGCTATTCCCGTCAGCAAATGAACCTCCAAAGCAGCACATGGAGCACTGCATAGACTATTTCCTCAGTGCGTAACTCCTCCCTGTCTCCTCTTTACCTGAGTAACTTGTACTCATCCTTCAATACTCCAACTGAATTTTACTTACCCTGAAAAGATTTCCATGGCTATCCACCACCCCCCTGCCTGTGAGACTGAGTTAGGTGCCCTTTTTCATGTCTTTCCCCCATCACGGCACTTACCATACTGCGTTGTAATTGCCTGTGTACTCGTCTGTATAACTACTAGACTGTAAGCTCCTTGAGGGCAGGGACTGTGTCTATCTTGTTCACAGTTGTATCCCCAGCACCCAGCACAGTGCCTGGCATATTGTAGGTGCTTAATAAATATTTGTTGAATGAATGAGTGAATTGAATTGAATTAATTTAATTAAG